AGGGAAGAACCAATGTTGGTCAGAAGGCAGAACGGAGACAGCAGAGTACAGCACAGAGCCTTTACTAGGGTTTTCCCAGGAAGGAATAGGTGAAGCAGGGTAGGGTGCTGCATAAATTTAGGAGTGGATAGCTTGAATAATCGTGGTGTTCTCTGGGCTATAGTGGTCTGGTATCTGGACCTGGGGTGACTTAGGACAGGAGGAATATTGGCTTAGTGTGTGAGAGTTTGATAATGGAGATGGTTGTGTGGGCTCTGGATTGGTTGGCTTGTATATCAAAGGAGACTTTGCATATTTCAGGGGAATCATTTGCTATCTCTAGAAATTAGCTAACATAGGAGAATCAGTTTCTCCAGGATCAAGGCTCCAAATGCCAGAGCATCAAGAATACAGAAAATAAGAAGATACAGTCAATACACATACACACAAACATACACACACCATACACACAGACACAAATACACACAAACACATGTGCACATACACACTAGTCTATTGGAGTGTGTTTCCTTGGCTCCATTCATTCTATTACTCTTCCAGCTACTTTGCCTCCTACCTCTCCCTCTTTTTTTTTTTCCAACTTTTTTGAGCCATAACATTTATATCCGTTTTCAGGAATTGCAGTGGGATTCAGAGAATAGGCAAAGATTAAACTTGTGCGTTCAACCTTCCACTTTTAACTGGAAAACACTCAAGTGCAACATTTGTTGGTACTCTGCAGCACCTCCACAGAGCTTTTGCTGCTGCCACGTTAGACAGCTTCACCATGTAATGACGACCTTTTAAGATTCTAAATCCCCCCACCTCTGAGCCTGTTCTTCATTGGAAATGCAAGACGACCGGATGACATGAGGGAGGGGCAGCTCTTAAGGCTTGACCTAATTTCCAGTGCTGCTCATGTTGATTTCTCTCCGTCCTTCTACTGCAGGCTGTGCGTCTCTGCTTACCCAGCATGCTTGTACTCCACTACTGGAAGTAGCCTGTCACTTTAAAGGAAAAAAAAAAAAGCTACCGAGTGACCTTCCTTAGGAACGGGTTGCTAAGCTGGTGTTTTTGCTCCAAGACATGGCTGCAGCTTCCCAGGGAGGAGCCCAGGGGCATCTCCAACACTCAGCCTTTCCCTCCGGACCCTTTTAAAAGATTCAACAGCACCGTCTCTCTCCACTTCCATCCTAGAATGCAGAATCTGCAAAGTGCCTTTTGTAAAGTTTCTTAAGGTAAATCAGTCCCTAACCGGACTTTAGGCTGCATAAACAAAATAATGTTTCTGCCCTCTTGCAGCTATATTCTAATGGATATGGGCTGACATTAACAAGTAAGTATGTATGTTGAGTGGTAATAAGTACTAAATGCCTGACTTCTTCATTGTTCTTTGTCAGGGACCCATCCCAGCCAAAATGAATCCCAGGGAAGAAAAAGTAAAAATAATTACAGAGGTAAGTGGCCACTTTGATGTCCTCTAGGGATGTAAGATTCTCTCCCTTTTGCATTTTCACAAAGGAGTTCATTGAAAATGATGAGGATGCAGACATGGGAAGACAGAATAAGAACTCAAAGGTTCGAAGACAGCCAAGAAAGAAACAGGTAAGAAGTGACAAGAAACTGTGTCTGCGTATGAGTCTCTGAACCTCTGACCTTCTTCCTCCAGCCACCAACTGCTGTCCCCAAGGAAATGGTGTCCGAAAAATCCCACCTTGGCAACCCCCAGGAGCCTGTGCAGGAGGAGCCCAAGACCCGCCTCCTGAGTATGACAGTCCGGAGAGGCCCACGGAGTAAGTGCCCCTCTTCCATTCAGCTACTGCTTTATTTTGTTTTGTTTTTGTTTTTGTTTTTTAGGCTTACCTCCAATTCCTTCAACTTCCAGAACAGGCTTTGCAGAATTTTCCATGAGGGGACGCATGAGGGAGAAATTGCAAGCAGCGAGGGTGAGAGAAACCACATGAATATTCTGTTCAGTATGTAGCAGTAAATTTCTGTTTGACTTTTTAGTCCAAAGCAGAAAGTGCATTGCTGCAGGAAATCCCCACTCCTCGGCCCAGACGCTTACGAAGTCCCAGTAAGAAAGAATTGGAGACTGAATTTGGCACAGAGGTGAGAAATACCCTCTCTACTTTGTGATCAAAGGTTTATCTATCATTTTTTTCCACTCATATAGCCAGGGAAAGAGGTAGAAAGGACTCAACAAGAAGTTGACTCCCAAAGTTACTCAAGAGTCAAGTTCCATGATTCTGCACGAAAAATCAAGCCTAAACCCCAGGTGAGAAATCTTGTTTTTTAAAATCATTTGTTGGAAATTGCGATTGCTCCTTGCTTTTCGTTAGGTTCCACCTGGCTTCCCTTCTGCAGAAGAGGCCTATAACTTCTTTACTTTCAACTTTGATCCCGAACCAGAAGGATCAGAGGAAAAACCAAAAGCAAGACATAGAGCGGGAACTAATCAAGAGGAGGAGGAAGGGGAAGAAGAAGAACCACCTGCACAAGGAGGAGGAAAGGAAATGGTATTTAATATCAGGATGGTAATGAGGTGTGGATTTTTTCTTGTTACTTTTTAACATTATGCAGGATGAGGAAGAACTGCTTAATGGTGATGATGCCGAGGACTTCCTATTGGGCTTAGATCACGTGGCTGACGATTTTGTAGCAGTCAGACCTGCAGATTATGAAAGCATCCATGATCGGCTGCAGATGGAAAGAGAAATGCTCTTCATACCCAGTAGGCAGACAGGTACTTGCTCTTTTTATTTTCTTGTTCAGCTTATGTTTATTTTATTTATTTATAAACGATCTAGTCCCTACATATAAAAAGCTTCCTGAGAATGTACAGCCCAGGTTCCTGGAAGATGAAGGCCTTTACACCGGGGTAAGACCAGAGGTGGCACGCACCAATCAGAACATCATGGAGAACAGATTGCTGATGCAGGACCCCGTAAGTGTGCACCCTCTGCTCTCAGGTGTAGCAAATGTTGCCATTCCCTCTGCTTCATCTACAGGAAAGAAGATGGTTTGGAGATGACGGCAGGATCCTAGCTCTGCCAAACCCCATCAAGCCATTTCCTTCAAGGCCGCCAGTACTAACACAGGAGCAGAGCATTAAGGCAGAGCTTGAAACACTGTATAAAAAGGTAGACACTCCCCTCTCTCCACTTTTATTAAAGTGTTCTGTCTACACTCTGCTTTCCTTGGCAGGCTGTAAAATACGTTCACAGTAGTCAGCATGTGATCAGATCTGGAGACCCTCCTGGAAATTTCCAACTGGACATTGATATTTCAGGGTTAATCTTCACTCATCATCCCTGTTTTAGCCGAGAGCATGTTTTGGCAGCCAAGCTGGCCCAGTTATATGACCAGTACCTTGCAAGACACCAGAGAAACAAGGCGAAATTTCTTACTGATAAGGTACATGTGATTTCTTCCATAATGATTGTCAATAACCCAAAACTTGTATCCATGTCGTTTTAAGCTCCAAGCTTTAAGAAATGCTGTTCAGACTGGCCTTGATCCAGAAAAACCTCATCAGTCTCTCGATACCATCCAAAAAACCATCAATGAGTATAAATCTGAAATTCGGTGAGTAAAGTTTGTTAAGTGTAACTACTTTTAATATATACTCATGTGTTATTATATCTTGCAGACAAACAAGAAAATTCCGTGATGCTGAACAAGAAAAAGATAGAACATTGCTTAAGACTATCATAAAAGTTTGGAAAGAGATGAAATCCCTTCGAGAGTTCCAGAGATTTACAAATACTCCCTTGAAACTTGTTTTGAGAAAGTAGGCTTTTTTGAAAAATTATTTTATTGGGCAAATAACCAAGGGACTACAAATTATTTTAAAGGGAAAAAGCTGACCAGAAAGCAGATGAAGAAGCATATGAAGCAGAAATTCAAGCTGAAATAAGTGAACTGTTAGAAGAGCACACGGAGGAGTACGCACAGAAGATGGAAGAATACAGAACGTCGTTACAACAGTGGAAGGCCTGGAGGAAAGTGCAAGTGTGTAAACAAACACTCAGCCTGGAATAGGGTGTTTGATATCATGTTGCCTCTAACTCAACAGAGGGCCAAGAAGAAGAAAAGGAAACAAGCAGCAGAAGAACATCCCGGTGATGAGATTGCAGAGCCGTATCCCGAGGAGGACCTTGTGAAGCCCAGCCCTCCAGAGCCCACTGATCGGGCAGTGATAGAGCAGGAGGTGAGGGAGAGAGCAGCCCAGAGCAGGAGGAGGCCTTGGGAGCCCACGCTGGTCCCGGAGCTAAGCCTGGCAGGAAGCGTAACACCCAATGACCAGTGCCCCAGGTGAGTGGATGCTCCGACCGTAAATGAGGCTGTAACTCCACCTGTGAATGGTCTCCTTTTGCAGAGCGGAGGTCTCGAGAAGGGAGGATGTAAAGAAGCGCTCAGTGTACTTAAAAGTGCTGTTCAACAACAAGGAGGTGTCCAGGACAGTCAGTCGGCCACTAGGAGCAGACTTCCGAGTTCACTTTGGGCAGATTTTCAATTTGCAAATAGTCAACTGGCCGGAGAGTTTAACACTTCAGGTACACATTTTAATTATAGTTACTGGCCGGGCTTTATTGGCTATTTCTCTTCTCTGGTTTTCAGGTCTATGAAACTGTCGGACACAGTAGTCCCACCTTGCTAGCAGAAGTGTTTCTGCCTATTCCTGAGACTACTGTTGTCACTGGAAGGGCTCCTACTGAAGAAGTGGAGTTTAGCAGTAATCAGCATGTGACACTGGACCACGAGGGAGTTGGAAGTGGTATGGAAAGCTAATATCTTCAATGGTTCACTACAGCATCCTGTTTAATCTGGTGTTTCCCCAGGAGTGCCCTTCTCATTTGAAGCTGATGGCAGTAACCAGCTGACTCTGATGACCTCAGGGAAAGTGTCTCATAGTGTGGCATGGGCCATTGGAGAAAACGGGATACCTTTAATTCCTCCATTGTCACAGCAGAACATCGGATTTCGGAGGTAATACATGGCAAGAGTAAATTGATGAGCAAGTCAGTCTCATGGAATCAACTCTTCTTTTCAGTGCTTTGAAGAAAGCAGATGCCATCTCATCTATTGGCACATCAGGACTGACAGACATGAAAAAATTGGCCAAGTGGGCAGCAGAGTCCAAGCTCGACCCAAATGACCCCAACAATGCCCCTTTGATGCAGCTTATCTCGGTATGTAGCAGGAGGCACACATGCCATTTCTTATCTGGAGTTTTGCATTTTCCGTTTTTTATAGGTTGCTACCAGTGGTGAATCCTATGTCCCTGATTTCTTTAGACTGGAGCAGCTGCAACAGGAGTTTAACTTTGTTTCAGATCAAGAATTAAATAGATCCAAACGATTTAGGCTTCTTCATCTTAGAAGCCAAGAGGTGCCAGAATTCCGAAATTATAAGCAAGTTCCAGTCTATGACCGAGAAATTATGGAAAAGGTATTCCAGGTAAGAAACTGCCATAGAGGGGTTAATAAAATGCTTTAAAATCATTGCCTCTTTTTAATTTTAGGACTATGAGAAACGGTTACGAGACAGAAATGTAATAGAAACCAAGGAACACATAGACACCCATAGGGCCATAGTAGCCAAGTACCTCCAGCAGGTAAGAAAAATCATATAAAACTGTCTTCATAGAACATTTTAAATAAGCTGATTTCTTTCCCCAGGTTAGAGAATCAGTGATAAATCGTTTCTTAATTGCAAAACAATATTTTCTTCTTGCTGATATGATAGTAGAAGAAGAAGTTCCCAATATCAGGTAAAAATAATCAAAGCCATTATTATCAATTCTTAGAGTCCTGATCCTGTTCTGTAATCATTAGCATTTTGGGCCTAAGCCTTTTCAAGCTGGCAGAACAAAAGCGACCACTGCGGCCAAGGAGAAAAGGTCGGAAGAAGGTGACAGCCCAAAACCTGTCTGATGGAGACATAAAGCTGCTGGTGAACATTGTGCGAGCTTACGACATTCCAGTGAGGAAGCCGGCAGTGAGGTGAGAGCCCTCCCAACAGCCCGAGATGCAGTCATTAATTTCCTTCATACATTTTCTCTCCTAGCAAATTCCAGCAGCCGTCGAGGTCTTCAAGGATGTTCAGTGAAAAGCATGCTGCTTCCCCAAGCACGTACAGCCCAACCCACAATGCTGACTACCCCCTCGGCCAGGTGAGAGATGCTGGACTTCAGCTTTCCACCTTTTGGGAACTCAGAATTTGCTCTTGATTTTAAGGTTTTAGTACGTCCCTTTGTAGAAGTCTCTTTTCAACGAACAGTTTGCCATACGACTACGGCTGAAGGACCAAACCCTAGCTGGAATGAAGAACTAGAACTTCCATTTAGGTAAGCATATTTTCCTCTTTAAAGAACTATAGTTCACAGTCCCTGGTCATGTGCTGTCTTGCAGGGCTCCTAATGGAGATTATAGCACAGCCAGTCTGCAGTCAGTGAAAGATGTTGTGTTCATTAACATTTTTGATGAAGTACTGCATGATGTCTTAGAGGTAAGTTCTCAGTTTTAAGAAAGACACTTGTATAAGCAATTATTACTTCCCACCCTTCCTTTAGGATGACCGTGAAAGAGGAAGTGGAATCCATACTCGTATTGAGAGACACTGGCTGGGATGTGTGAAAATGCCATTTAGCACAATATATTTCCAAGCAAGGGTAAGTATCTAAAGTTAGAGGTCCATGAGAGCAGGATGTTTACCAAGTCATATTTTCTTCACAGATTGATGGAACATTTAAAATAGATATTCCCCCAGTTCTTCTGGGCTACAGTAAGGAGCGAAATATGATTCTTGAGCGGGGTTTTGATTCTGTCCGAAGCTTAAGTGAAGGCTCCTACATTACCCTCTTTATTACCATTGAGCCCCAGCTGGTTCCTGGAGAGTCCATTCGAGAAAAGGTAACTACTTATAGTTTGGAAACCCATGTCTAACATAAACTCCATGAAGTCTTTCTTTTTGAAGTTTGAGTCTCAGGAAGATGAGAAATTACTTCAAGCAACTGAGAAGTTTCAAGCTGAATGTGCCTTAAAGTTTCCAAATCGTCAGTGCCTTACAACAGTAATTGATATAAGCGGAAAAACTGTTTTTATCACACGTTATCTCAAACCTTTAAACCCTCCTCAGGAGCTCCTTAATGTCTACCCCAATAATCTACAGGCAACTGCAGTAAGTATTTCATAGTCAATAAGTGCTGTGCTTTATTTTTGTAAAGCTCATTTTGATTATACAGGAACTGGTGGCTCGATATGTGTCCTTGATTCCCTTCTTGCCTGACACTGTCTCATTTGGTGGTATCTGTGACCTCTGGAGCACATCTGATGTAAGTAGTTCTTCTTCACAGATTTAGAAACTCATACAACATAATTTTTTTTTCTTTTTGTCAGCAATTTCTTGATCTCCTGGCAGGGGATGAAGAAGAACATGCAGTACTATTGTGTAATTACTTTCTGTCTCTGGGTAAGAAGGCCTGGCTGTTGATGGGCAATGCTATTCCTGAGGTAAGACCACATAGGCTGCCTTTAACAGAGGAGAAAACTAGTTTTAATGGCCATCTTCTTTCAGGGTCCAACTGCCTATGTGCTAACTTGGGAGCAAGGTCGTTATTTAATATGGAATCCCTGCAGTGGACATTTTTATGGACAATTTGATACATTCTGTCCCTTGAAAAATGTGGGCTGTTTAATAGGTCCTGACAATGTAAGTATTAACATTTCTTCTTAAATATGGTTCATATATGCTAATGTAGTCTTGTCTTTCTTAGATTTGGTTTAATATTCAACGATATGAATCTCCACTAAGGATAAATTTTGATGTCACCAGGCCCAAGCTATGGAAATCTTTCTTTTCAAGAAGCCTTCCATATCCTGGCCTTTCCAGTGTTCAGGTATAAATCTTTTATTAACAGTTAAATGTAGATTATACTTTCTGAACTATTTTCTCTTCTATAGCCTGAAGAGCTAATTTACCAGCGCTCAGACAAAGCAGCTGCAGCTGAGCTACAAGACAGGTAACATAACATCCATAAATCCACATGTAATCACCAAAAAATGGAATTTATGTTTTGTGAACAGGATTGAAAAAATACTAAAAGAAAAAATCATGGACTGGAGGCCACGCCATCTGACTCGGTGGAATAGGTATTGTACCTCTACTCTGCGTCACTTCTTGCCTCTGTTAGAAAAAAGTCAAGGAGAAGATGTAGAAGATGACCACAGAGCAGAACTGCTAAAACAGCTGGGAGACTACAGGGTAAGTTACAAATGGATCCTAAACTGACTGTGCACTAATGACTACAAATGTTTTTTCCCTTCAGTTCTCTGGATTTCCTCTTCACATGCCTTATTCTGAAGTGAAGCCTTTAATTGACGCTGTGTATAGTACTGGAGTACATAATATTGATGTTCCTAATGTTGAATTTGCTTTAGCTGTATACATACACCCATACCCCAAAAATGTTTTGTCTGTTTGGATCTATGTTGCCTCTCTTATACGCAACAGGTAATTTTTTTCACTGTACTTTCTGTATCATGTAAAAACTACACTTAGGATATGAGAAAATTTTAAATTATATGCATCACATCAGAAGAACATATTATTGGCAAATAATAAAATTATCAACTGTTTTCAAACTGTGCAAAGTGTTCTATTTAGCAGTCTGCCTTGTGT